AGTTAGAAACGACAGACAAAGGAATGGGGCCTGTCATGACATGTTAATTTGAAATCTAAATCTTTATCTTTGATAACTAGTTCAGAGTCAGTGTAAACATTTGGTCTTTCCTTCCACAAAAAAATGAAACAGTGTATTTAAAATTAAAAATGAAACAGTATATTTTATTTCAGAAGGTAAAAGCAAAATGAATTAATCTGTGAAACTAAGTCAATCACATTATGATCTTCTAGAACTTGGGTAGCTCCACTCTGGTTAAAGATTCCATTTCTTGGCACAACAGTAAAAGACATCAGATAGGCCCGGGGGTAAGCATCCCTGGGGTATTCAAATAACTTGGGTAGCAATGAAGAGCTGCAGAAGAGCAAGGAGACCCGAGATGATGTAGTGTGCTGCGGCATACCTGAGTTGGGCAAACTCAGCCTCCGAAGATTAAAGGAAAGAGCCCAAGTAGGAATCTGTGTGATCACTGTTCTTTTGCCAAGACACGGGGTGGACAATAAGATTCCTTTACAAAGCACTGGTGTAAGTGTTCGCCTGGTGCTGCAAAAAGCGGCTCACTGGGAATGGGGAGGAGCGTGTGGTAAGCCAGACCTGCGGCGAGAAGTTGGGTGAAAATGGGTCTTAACCATCGCTTCCTGCATCTATCCCAGAGGGTTGGGTACCTTCGTGGGCGGAGCGCGGCCTGCCCAGAGTGCCTTCTAGATCCTGGGTCAGGCGCCAAGCTCCCCAGCATCATGCAGGAAGCTGCAGCCCCGCAGAGTTAGGACAGCTCATTTGGCACCCGGCGAGCCCTTCCCAGGCCCGCAGCCCAGAATAGAGCCGGGGCCCAAGACGCCCACTGGAGACAGGGTCGGGTCCCACTACCGCGCAGGCCCGGCTCGCCCCCGACGTCAGGCACGGGGCGGGACCCTTGCAGCTGTCCGTCCAGTCCCGTTCCCCGGAAAGTGAGGGGCGGGACCCTCGCGGCTTTCTATCCAATCCTGTTCCCCGGCGAATGCGGGGCGGGACCCTAGCGGCCTTCAGTCCAATTCCCGCACCTTTGAGGCCCAAGGGGGAGCGAGCCGGTGCTGCTGCAGGCTGAGGCTGCGGCAGAGGCGGCGAGGCGCGGGCGGTGAGGACGGACAGGTCCGTTGAAGCAGCATTCCCTCCCTCCCCTATATTTGTTAAGCTTGTTTCTTTCTTCCCACAGTCACCGACTTAGTCCAGTTCCCTGTGATCTCAAAACAATTGTTGCAGCAGGCTCCTGGCAGTCTCAAGCAGTTCATCTTCTTGGTGTACTGGTATGTGACAATTCCTTCACGTATTGTTCGTGGAAGTTGTGAGGGCTCTCTCTCTTTTCTTTAGGTTTCCTATTGTGATTTTATCATGGAAAATCAATTGGCTAAATCAACTGAAGAACGAACATTTCAGTACCAGGATTCTCTTCCATCACTGCCTGTTCCTTCACTTGAAGAATCATTAAAAAAATACCTTGAATCAGGTATGTTAATAATCTTTTAGTATATATTAATATAAATACCTTAATACGTATTTTTCCTTTCTAGTGAAACCATTTGCAAATCAAGAAGAATATAAGAAAACTGAAGAAATAGTTCAAAAATTTCAAAGTGGGATTGGAGAAAAATTGCACCAGAAATTGCTTGAAAGAGCAAAAGGAAAAAGAAATTGGGTATTTGTTGTTATAATTGAATAATGATGATGAACATTAAGCTGATGTTCTCAATTTCTTTTAGCTGGAAGAGTGGTGGCTGAATGTTGCCTATCTGGATGTTCGTATACCATCACAATTGAATGTCAACTTTGCGGGTCCTGCAGCTCATTTTGAACACTACTGGCCTCCAAAGGAAGGGACTCAATTAGAAAGAGGAAGTATAACTCTTTGGCATAACTTGAACTACTGGCAGCTATTAAGAAAGTAAGGACACATGTGAATTTAGTGACAGGCTTTGACTTTTTGATCAAAATCCTTTTTTTAATAGAGAAAAAGTGCCTGTTCATAAAGTTGGAAATACTCCTCTAGATATGAATCAATTCCGAATGCTATTTTCTACCTGCAAGGTTCCAGGAATTACTAGAGACTCCATTATGAATTATTTTAGGACTGGTAAGTAAAAATGCAGATATCGTTTTTAGTAATTGAGTCTTGTGTTTTCTGTTTCTGTTTCCAGAGAGTGAAGGGCGTTCCCCAAACCACATTGTAGTGCTGTGTCGAGGCCGAGCTTTTGTCTTTGATGTAATACATGAAGGATGTTTGGTCACCCCGCCAGAGCTTCTCAGGTTTTCAGACTACTTTCTTGAGTTTCATTAGGTCTTTTTTAATCTTCTTTTCATCTTCCATAAGACAACTGACATATATCCACAAGAAGTGCCATAGTGAACCTGATGGACCTGGGATTGCAGCATTAACTAGTGAGGAGCGAACTCGATGGGCTAAGGTTCTGATTTACACTTTTCTTAACGAAGCTTTTAATATTTGATCATCATCTCCTTGCCCTTTAGGCACGAGAATATCTGATTGGTCTTGATCCAGAGAACTTGGCTTTGTTAGAAAAAATTCAGAGTAGTTTACTGGTATATTCCATGGAGGATAGCAGTCCACATGTAACACCAGAGGATTATTCTGAGGTACTTAACTACCTTCTCTTTTTTTTTTTATTCTTTTAATTTGGAAAAATTAAATTTATTTTAGATTATTGCAGCCATCCTTATTGGAGATCCAACAGTACGCTGGGGTGACAAATCCTATAACTTGATTTCCTTTTCTAATGGAGTATTTGGCTGTAATTGTGATGTAAGTAAACTACTGAAATTTTTCTCTTTTGAGTATTCAGAAATCTTGTGTGTTCTCATTTTAGCATGCTCCTTTTGATGCAATGATTATGGTGAACATCAGTTATTATGTGGATGAGAAAATTTTTCAGAATGAAGGAAGATGGAAGGTATGTTTGAATAAATATTTCATCTTTTTTCTATAAAATATTTTTAAGTCTTCCCTATTTTCAGGGTTCAGAGAAGGTACGAGATATACCACTTCCAGAAGAGCTCATTTTCATTGTGGATGAGAAAGTTTTAAATGACATCAACCAAGCTAAAGCCCAGTATCTCAGGGAGGTATATTTTTCACTTTTCTCTTAAATAATAATTTTCACCGTTCTCATTTAATTCTTCTTGTTAGGCATCTGATCTACAGATTGCGGCTTATGCCTTTACATCTTTTGGCAAAAAGCTAACCAAGAACAAGATGCTTCACCCGGATACGTTTATTCAGCTTGCACTTCAGCTGGCCTATTACAGACTTCATGGACAGTAAGGACCATTCAGTTTCTATTTTCACAGTCTTATGATACACTCTTTTAATTTTTTCTTGTAGCCCTGGTTGTTGCTATGAAACAGCTATGACAAGACATTTTTATCATGGCCGTACAGAGACTATGCGATCATGCACAGTTGAAGCAGTGAGGTGGTGCCAGTCCATGCAGGATCCTTCTGTCAATGTGAGTATTGGAAAGGAAAAAAACTCACAAGAGTTATTGAAGTGTCTCTCGATTTTTAATACAGCTTCGTGAGCGGCAGCAAAAGATGTTACAAGCTTTTGCAAAGCATAATAAAATGATGAAAGATTGTTCAGCTGGAAAAGGTACTTAAGTTAAAATTTTTCTGACTTAAAAATTTCTAACCTGAGATTTGGGGTTTCATTGCAGGATTTGATCGTCACCTTTTAGGTCTCTTACTCATAGCAAAAGAGGAAGGTCTTCCTGTTCCAGAACTCTTTACGGACCCACTTTTTTCCAAAAGGTAATATAGTGTAGTGTTTTACAGCTTCATCACTAGTAAAATGTTCTTTTATTGTGCCACACAGCGGAGGAGGTGGAAATTTTGTTCTCTCAACAAGTCTGGTTGGCTATTTACGAGTCCAGGGAGTGGTAGTTCCCATGGTACACAATGGTTATGGATTTTTCTACCATATCAGAGATGACAGGTGAGGCTTCTCTTTTTTATTCTTTCTGTGCTTCACCAAGGATTGTCTTTTACCCCAATGGAAGAGAACATCATGAAAGTCTGGAAGGATTACACCATTGAAGATGCCATTGTTGTTAAGAAGAAGTCATGAAAGCAGTCAAGCCCAAAACAATAAATTTCTACTAGAGAAAACTATGTCCAGATGTACATGATTTCACAGGATTTACGACAGAGCCAGTCTAGGAAATCATGAAAGAGATTGTCGATATGGCAAAAAAAAGTGGAGGGTGAAGGATTTCAAGGTATGGATGTTGGGCCAGTTTCAGTGGCTCATGCCTGTGTTTCCAGCAGTTTGGAAGGCCAAGGTGGGAAGATTGCTTGAGGCCAGGAGTTTGAGACCATCCTGAGCAATATAGTAAGACCTCATCTCTATTAAAAAATTTGAAAAATCACGCACTAATAGTCACCACACCAGAGGAATTAACAGAAGGTGACTTGAAGGAGATGAGTGCTTCTGAACCAGAGCCAAATGACGAGGAGGAAGACATAGTAGAAGCAGTGCCAGAACTGATGTTAGATAATCTCACAGAAGCGTTCTGATTATTCAAGACTGTTTTTGATGGCTTTTATGACATGCACTGGACCCTTCTATGATAGGAGCATTGAAACTAAAGCAAGTGGGGCAAGGGTTGGTACAGTATAGAAACATTTTTAGAGAAATGAAAAAGCAAAAAGATAGAAATTACAATGTATTTACATAAAGTTACACTGAGTGTGCCAGCCTCCCCTGCCTCTTCTTTCATCTCTTCTACCCCAAGACTAGACCACTGCATTTTAAATGTATTACATGCTGATTGTAAAAAAAAAAAAGTTGTTAAATATAAAAACTACATAAGAACAAAGTTATCTACATTTCCATTACATGGCATAAGACTATAATTATATGATGCTCCCAACCTATAATGTATGTAGACTGTATATTTACACTGTAAATATTTGTGTCCTTTTTTGTGAATTTCATTCTTGCTTATTATTTCAAGCAGTTTACAATGCTATTAAGTATGCTTTGAGATATTTTGATGGTTGTATAATTTCCAGTCTTAGGATTCCTATGATTTATCTAACTGCTTCTCTACTATTTTGTTTTTCCATCATTACAAATAATGTATAAGGTTATAAACGTATCCTTTCTCATTTCATCACACCATTGCCAACTCTAGTTATTATAAAAATTCTGTAGGCTAGGCATGGTGGCTCACGCCTGTAATCCCAGCACTTTGGGAGGGATTACACTAGATCACTTGAGGCCAGGAGTTCAAGACCAGTCTGGCCAACATGGTGAAACCCCATTTCTACTAAAAATACAAAAATTAGCTGGTGTGGTAGCACACACCTGTAGTCTGAGTTACTTGGGAACCTGAGGCACGAGAATTGCTTCACACTGGGAGATGGAGGTTGCAGTGAGCTGAGATCATGCCACTGCACTCCAGTCTGGGCAACAGAGTGAGACTCTTTCTCAAAAAAAAAAAAAGTATTTACTCATTTGACAGGCAAAAAATAACATAAATTACTTGTTTACCTATGAAGTAAAACATGTTTTCATTGTTTTTGGCATTGTGTTTCTTTCATGAATTGTCTGTACATGTAGGAAAGGCTGTTCTTTAGAAAGATAACTGAAATTTTTTTAAAAAATTGACACTTGAATAAGAATGGTTAATCTGTGGAGAGAAACATGTTTAGATGCTGCTAAATATCTGGGAATTCCATGCCAAGTGTAGCTGGAGAATGATTCGTGATCATGAATCACGAGGTGAAAACAAGGCAGGACTTCCTAAAGGTTTCTGTATTACTTTTCTGCAAATATAATCCACTCAGACATTGGTTTCATCATTATATACTGGGCTAGAGCATGTTCTTATTTTTATTTCTCTTTGTTTAACTTAAAGCACATGTTGAAGACATAATTTACTCTTTTTTTAAGTGATGTGAAAATTGCATGGTTTTCCAGAAGCATTACATTGCACATTTTAATTTTGAGCCTAATTCATATTTCGCTATAGAAACTTCTGTCTGTAAAGTGGAAGACTAGCTCTAAGTCAGGCTTCTCTCCTATTTATTTCAGCTTCCCAGGGCCACTTTTCTCACTTGCCAGATCTGGGATTTCTTATTAGGAGTATCTCGAGAAAGATGGTGGAAGGCATGACTTGATCCCAAGAGTTTCTCTTTTTGACTCCTAGAAATAGCCTTTCTCACCTATCATCCTTCTCTGCCTTTTTTTTTTTTTCAAACTTTCTTCAAGTACTCTTTAAAAACAGTTTAAATTTCATTAAAAACTGTAGCATGAATTCATATTCCAACTCATTCCAGTAGCACTTTAGGAAGGACTTTTCTAGGAAGGAGGTTTTTTGTTCTGTTTTAAACGCAGTAAGACCTAGCTTCAGAGCACTCTAGGGCTCTAGCTAATTTGTTCCCCTTTGTCCCTAGGTGCTAGTCATCTAATGAATGAGGTGTTTCTTAGCATTATCTACAGATATGGCTTTACCTTCAATTGTGTCAGGTTACATTTACCTAATGTCAGCAAGACTTCACATTTCATGTATGAATATCCAGATGAAATAAAGTCCTGGTTGTATTCACCATCACTATTTGGAGCCTTTTGTGTAATCATTAATCA